TTTCCTGTCTTTTTAGTTATGCAGAAATGCTTTTAAAAAGCAAAGCTGTGGCCTGCAGGGGTGACTCACGCCTGTAATCCCAACACTTTGGGAGGCCCAGGAGTTGGAGACCAGCCTGGGCAACATAGGGAGAGTCTGTCTCTACTAAAAATACAAAACTTGTCCGGGCGCGGCAGGGCGCGCCTGTAGTCCCAGTCCCTTGATTACCCGCCTGTAGTCCAGCTGAGGCCGGAGGATCGCTTGAACCCAGAAGACGATGCTGCAGTGAGCCGAGATCGCGCCACTACACTCCAGCTTGGGAGACAGAGTGAGACCTTGCCTCAAAAAAAGAAAAAAACAAAAACGGTGGAATTATACTAGAGTTTGAACCTTCACGTTATAGACTATTTGCTAACTCCTCTAGCTAGACGCCTTGTGCATGGAATCTGGAGGAGAGGAGGTGAGGAAATTTTGTAAATCCTTGTCTCACGCATATCTATTCTATAATGGTTACACCTGTATGGCATTTTAAGCGCTTCCTTTCACAGGTGAAAGTAAAAGGAGGTGTTTTTTTGTAAATTGTCTAATTTACATTGCCAATTAAGTTCCCACGGGTCGAGTTGCAGCCAAAGCAAAAAAGAAAAAAATCTGGGCAGCTGGATAACCTATTGCTTAATGACAGACTTCAGACTATTAACCCAGGACTTATATTTTGCCTGGGGACGCGAGTCTTCCACTGGCTCACACGGGCGGTTCCTTGTAGTCTCCGGGTAAGGCCTGCCACTTCTTCCCTCGGGGTGTGGTGGGAGGAGCGCGAAGGCTTTACGCGTCCCTAGTAGCTGGCAAAACCTGGAACCAGCGCCGGTGGCCCAGGCGGGACAGGAGCGGGCCGGGGGCGTGGGCAGGCCAGGCAGGGGCGGGGAGTGGGCGGGGAACGGGCGTGTCCCCGCTGCGGTCACGTGTCGGGAGGGATGCCAGCTCGCCAGGAGGATGCGCGTTCCAGGGGCGGGCTGCGGGGAGGGGCGGCGCCACCTCGCGCTCCGCCGTGGTCCCGGCGCCGGGTCCCGGAGACAGACGTTACGCGGGCTCGAGCGTCCTCGGGGAGTGCCAGCCAGAGTTGGTGACGACCACTTCCTCGACGTGGGGCGGGCGGACGGGAAGCCTGGGGTCGTGGCCACCGCCTCGGGAGCTCTGGGAGCCCGGGTGACCGCGTAGGTCAGTTTCTCGCGGCTGTCCACGCCTGGAGTTCGAGGCCGGTTCCCGCGCTGACGGGTTCCCGCCGGGCTGCGCTCGGGAGGTCTGTCCGCGCCTGGTTGGGGGTGGGCGCTCCCGTCCCGGGCGTCTCAGAGGATGGTCGGGTCGTGGCGCGGCGACGCAGGGCTGCAGCCGAGCTCGGCTTCCCGGCGGCCGCTGGCTGCTCCAGCGCTGCAGGAAGTTAGGCGTTAAAAGTAACAAGATGTTGGCGTTTGTTGCACTTCCCACTCGGGTGCCACGACCATGCTGGTGCCGCATGCATCCCCTACCAGATCTTCAGCTGCGTGCCTTCTCGGTACTTTCGTGTGTCCATGTGACTTTTTAATTATAATAGCAATGTTATTATTTTCTTAATTTAGAAATGAACACAGAAGCGGAGCAACAGCTTCTCCATCACGCCAGAAATGGCAATGCTGAAGAAGTAAGACAACTATTAGAGACCATGGCGAGGAATGAAGTGATTGCTGACATTAATTGCAAAGGTAAACTTTGAATGGATTTTGTAGCTTTCTCTCCTAAAAATACCTTATATTTTTCCATTTTTAGGAAGAAGTAAGTCTAACTTGGGCTGGACACCTCTACATCTGGCATGCTATTTTGGACACAGACAAGTGGTCCAGGATCTGTTGAAGGTCTATTTATGACTTTAATTTTTAATGACTACTTCTTGGTATTTAAAGTGGTCATGTTTACTAGGCTGGTGCAGAAGTGAATGTGTTGAATGACATGGGAGACACGCCGCTTCATCGAGCTGCCTTTACAGGACGAAAGGTGAAAATCATTCTATGTTCAATGTTTGTAAGTAATAGTTAAAAATAAATTCTCTGATTTTTAGGAGTTGGTAATGCTTCTCTTAGAATATAATGCTGATACTACTATTGTTAATGGGAGTGGACAGACAGCAAAAGAAGTTACTCATGCTGAAGAAATCAGAAGCATGCTTGAAGGTAAATATCATGGATGTGAACATAAACAGCATAGCAGTGGATAATAAGTACTTTTCTTTTGCAGCTGTAGAAAGGACTCAACAAAGAAAGCTTGAAGAATTACTTTTAGCAGCAGCAAGAGAAGGCAAAACAACAGAACTCACAGCTCTGGTAAAACAAACAAAAAACCCCCAAAAGACAAAATAATTCTGCATTGCATTTTTTTAATTGTTAGCTCAACAGGCCCAATCCTCCTGATGTTAACTGTTCGGATCAGTTAGGAAATACACCCTTGCATTGTGCAGCTTACCGGGCCCATAAACAATGTGCCTTAAAGCTTCTAAGAAGTGGAGCAGACCCTAATCTGAAGAACAAAAATGGTAAGCATATTGGTGAAAACCATCGTTGGCCATTGATGGCTTTTTTTCTTTGTATTTTGCACAGATCAGAAACCTCTTGACCTTGCCCAGGGTGCTGAAATGAAACACATTCTTGTTGGTAATAAGGTACAGAGTAATGAATTAAATTTATCTAATAAATGCATTTTTCATGAAAACATGTTTTTGACAGGTCATCTACAAAGCATTGAAACGATATGAGGGCCCTCTCTGGAAGGTAAGTTGAGGTGGTTTTTTAATTATATAACTAGCTTGGGAAATCTTTGTTATTTTTCCCTTAGAGTTCAAGATTTTTTGGCTGGAGATTATTCTGGGTAGTGTTAGAGCATGGAGTCCTTTCATGGTATAGGAAACAGTAAGTATTATGATCTTTACACTTATCAAATTTTTGTCTTGATAATTTCATTTTTATTTTGAAGGCCTGATGCAGTTCATAATATTTATCGCCAGGGATGCAAACACCTGACTCAAGCAGTATGCACGGTAGGATGAAACATGGATCATTTGCTCCTCTAAATGTTGTCTTACTGACTTCTTTATATCCAAGGTAAAATCCACTGATAGCTGCCTCTTCTTTATTAAATGCTTTGATGACACCATTCATGGCTTCCGGGTTCCTAAGAATAGCCTTCAGCAGTCAAGAGAGGTAATCTTATGGATTCATGTATCTTTCCTAAATCACTCTCATTTAAATTCTTGCATGATTTCAGGACTGGCTGGAAGCAATAGAAGAACATTCTGCTTACAGCACTCACTACTGTTCCCAGGACCAGCTGACTGATGAGGAGGAGGAAGATACGGTTTCTGCTGCAGACCTGAAGAAATCATTAGAGGTAAATAGGAAAATGTAACCTGACCTTTATAGTTGTTTTAATTTTGTCTTTTCTTTTTTTGCAGAAAGCACAGTCATGCCAACAGCGACTAGATAGGGAAATTTCCAACTTTCTCAAAATGATTAAGGAGTGTGACATGGCTAAAGGTAAAAAGACAAGCACTATCCCTACAATCACTCCGACTCACTGTATTTATTTTTTTCTTTATAGAAATGCTTCCATCATTTCTTCAGAAAGTTGAAGTTGTCTCAGAAGCTTCTAGAGAAACTTGTGTAGCTTTGACTGATTGCCTTAATCTCTTCACCAAACAAGAAGGGGTAGGTAGTTCAGAATTGAATTTGTAAAATAAGAAGTCTTTTCTGTATATCTGTTTTCTTCTAGGTGAGGAATTTTAAATTGGAACAAGAGCAAGAAAAAAACAAAATCTTGTCAGAAGCACTGGAGACGCTGGCCACTGAACATCATGAATTAGAGCAGTCTCTGGTGAAAGGCTCTCCACCCGCCAGCATCCTTAGCGAGGACGAGTTCTATGATGCGCTGTCAGGTAACTCTGGGATCCTTCCCTCTGCATTGTTGAATTCATTAACTATGAACCTGCTCTGCCACAGATTCCGAGTCCGAAAGGTCCCTGAGTAGATTGGAAGCAGTGACAGCACGCTCCTTTGAAGAGGAAGGAGAGCATTTGGGCAGTAGAAAACACAGAATGTCCGAAGAAAAAGACTGTGGTGGCGGAGATGCTCTCTCCAATGGCATCAAGAAACACAGGTAGGATCGCCTCTGACAGTTGTCACTGCTGCATGAACTTTATGTTTTTCTTTTCTTTTTTCAGAACAAGTTTGCCTTCTCCTATGTTTTCCAGAAATGACTTCAGTATCTGGAGCATCCTCAGAAAATGTATTGGAATGGTAAATTAATGGTTTTGTCATATGATATTAAGGACATAACACTTTCAATTTTCTGGTTAAATAGGAACTATCCAAGATCACGATGCCAGTTATATTTAATGAGCCTCTGAGCTTCCTACAGCGCCTAACTGAATACATGGAGCATACTTACCTCATCCACAAGGCCAGTTCACTCTCTGATCCTGTGGAAAGGATGCAGGTATGAGCCAAGGGAGGAAAAGGTCTAACTCTTTTTTGACTTGTTCTCATGCTCTGTCCCACAGTGTGTAGCTGCGTTTGCTGTATCTGCTGTTGCTTCTCAGTGGGAACGGACTGGAAAACCTTTCAACCCACTGCTGGGAGAGACTTATGAATTAGTGCGGTGAGGCCTTTCACTTGCATGCTTTATACAGCTTTTTTCTTTTTTTTTTTTTTTAAATCTTAAGAGATGACCTTGGATTTAGACTCATCTCCGAACAGGTCAGCCATCACCCACCAATCAGTGCATTTCATGCTGAAGGATTAAACAATGACTTCATCTTTCATGGCTCTATCTATCCCAAACTGAAATTCTGGGGGAAGAGTGTAGAAGCAGAACCCAAAGGAACCATCACCTTGGAGCTCCTTGAGTGAGTTCTGATCAAGCCATTACACTCTTTTCCTTATGCTTCTGGGTTTGGTTTTGTTTTTTAGACACAATGAGGCATATACATGGACAAATCCCACCTGCTGTGTGCATAATATCATTGTGGGTAAACTGTGGATCGAACAGTATGGCAATGTGGAAATTATAAACCACAAGTAAGGCACCTTGGGTACTTCGTCCATTCCTTATGATAATCTGAACTTAGTATTTTCTTTATAGGACTGGGGACAAATGTGTGTTGAATTTTAAGCCATGTGGCCTTTTTGGTAAGGAATTACACAAAGTTGAAGGCTACATTCAAGATAAAAGGTAAAATTTCTCTTTTAAATGTTGAATAGTATTTTGTTAACTAAACATCAGTTTTTCTTGACAGCAAAAAGAAGCTCTGTGCCCTCTATGGGAAGTGGACTGAATGTTTATACAGTGTTGACCCTGCCACGTTTGACGCTTACAAAAAAAATGATAAGAAAAATACAGAAGAGAAGAAGAACAGCAAACAGGTGAACATCCTGTAAGGTGGTATCGAAGGAATCTTAAATTTTGTTCATTGATTGGTTTTTCTAGATGAGCACCTCTGAGGAGTTGGATGAAATGCCAGTGCCGGATTCTGAAAGTGTATTCATTATCCCTGGAAGCGTTCTTCTATGGCGAATAGCCCCACGGCCTCCAAATTCTGCCCAGGTGAGACTGGGCTTGCTGGCTGTGGCCTCACTTATTTTAATTTCTTCCTTTTGCTTCTTTTCAGATGTATAATTTTACTAGTTTTGCAATGGTTTTGAATGAAGTAGACAAAGACATGGAGAGTGTGATTCCCAAGACAGACTGCAGGTTACGGCCTGACATCAGAGCCATGGAAAATGGAGAGATAGGTAACTAGCATCCGCCAAAGCCACCAGTGAAGGTTAATGGTTTGTGTTGATGTTCTTATTTTAGATCAAGCTAGTGAAGAAAAAAAACGACTTGAGGAAAAACAAAGAGCAGCCCGCAAAAACAGGTCCAAGTCAGAAGAGGACTGGAAGACGAGGTGCGTGCCTGAGTCAGGGGGTGTGGCTGAGCCCCTGTAAGTCTTGTCCTTTTTCTTTTAACAGGTGGTTCCATCAAGGTCCTAATCCCTACAATGGAGCACAGGACTGGATTTACTCTGGCAGCTACTGGGACAGAAATTACTTCAATTTGCCTGACATTTATTAAAATGCATACAAGTCAGGGTGTTTGGCTAATCTACAAATAAGTCTTAAACCTATGTTTTTAAATTTTTTTCCCTTGGTTTCTACTTATCTTTTAAAAAAAAAAATGAAAAAACACTCATGAGATAACTGCATTTCACCCAACAAAAGCAGGGTATAAGGCGATATTGGTGATGAAAGTCTTAGGAAAAATGCATAATTTTGCTATAAAATGTACTTATTTGGAATACTATTTTATATAGAGGTAAGAGAACACTGCTGGGGAATATGCTTTTTATGGTTGCTGTTGCCATATTTACTGAAGGTTTATACCTAAATGTAACTTTAGCTTTATGGAACTATATAGTAATCCCAAATCAAGTTATTTTGAATATTTTTATGCTGTCATGCTTGAATGTTTTAGATGTAACCTTTGACATATTTAGAACTCTCCTCCTATACAATGTTTATTCTCAGATATAGAGGTTATGTCATTTTATAAAGACTTCATTGATAAGATGGCTTTTATTCATACTAATCCTCCCAATGTTACCCCTTCCATCTTCCAAGAAGAAAAAAAATGCCTGAATATTCAGAATAGATATTTCTGATTTGAAAATTCTAAAGAATTAAACTGGAAAAGTATTTCATTTACTTAGTGCTCTGAATTTACTTTTACAGTTTTCTGCAGTCAGTATCATTAAAATGGTTAAGTTTACATTTGAACTGAAAATATGTATAAAATCTAGCAATTCACAAAAATGCCCTAGAAATATAGATTTTAATCACCATTACATAATGACAAACCTTGTTAAATGCTTCCACTTCCAGTGGCAAATGCCACTAGGGAAAGTAAGTTGCACTCATGTAAGTATCAAACTATATAAAAGGAGGCCTTGTGCATTTCAAGTTTGCAAAGTACCTGTGTACTTAAAATATGTGTGGAGACCTACTGTACAGTAGTTTTGCCCCTTTAATTGGGGCACATTCATCTTAAATCTTATAGTATTTATCCACCCAAACCCCAGACTGAGATACTGCTCCCAGGGGCCTAGGTAGCTGCCAGTCCGTGATTTTAATTGCTGTCTTGAAGTTAACAAGTGTTATAATGAAATAATCTACCTGATGCTAAATAAAGGCTTTAGAATGTTCCCCAAAAGTGTGGTTTCTTTTAAAATTTCAAATATACTA